TAATGTATAATAAAATTAAAAATGAATACATTATTTTAGTTGTTTATAAAAGTAAAGATTAGCCTCAGGTAGATAACAGGTTTCCTCCCCTATATATTTTGTGTCATTTTATTTGTATGTTTTCATTGAAAATCACATTCCAGAATATTTTCCTTTAATATCATTTTGAATCAGTGATAATATGTTTTGGATTTTTTTTTCAGTTGTTTCTTCATCAGATTTACATATCTCAGAGGACTAGGAGTTTTTCTAAAAGCTCTTTTGCCAGGATGTTTTTCAGATTTCATTTTTCATTCTGAGGCTATCTGTATTTTCTATAACATAGTGTTGTGGAAAATGTGATGCTGACTACAGATTTTGTATATCAGTTCAACAGATTTCCAAAGATATACAATGTTAAAATAATGTTTACTTCTTTTTCCCCAGGTTACAAAATTGTTCTCTATCAAATTCTAATCTCATAGTTTGCTATCTTTTCAATGTTTATATGAAGTGAAGAATTCATCATTTTATATTGTGTAACAGTTATTTTAAGTTCGTTGGGATTTGTAATTAGTACTGACAAAAATAAATTTTTCACTTTAGAATGCTTTACATGCACATGCACATATATTTATATATAAAACATATATAAACATATATATGCCACTTCTCTTTACCTTAGACAGGATTTTTTAAATGTTACATAGTAATGTACTAGGACTTTTAAAAATTTAACTTTAAGATAGCACTTTGCTAATGTTAAATACATCTCAATGCAAATGTGTGTGTGTGTTTGAAGATCAGTGCATCCAGAACTCAGAGATGATGAAAATGTTCTGTCTATTCTTGCTTTGGAATTTCAGATAAGAGTAGTCATATTACAAAGCAGAGATAAAAGGAGAAAGCAAGAAATCATTCAATTGCTGGTAAAGTAATACTCTACACAGCAAATCACAATAGCGTGTTATATATAGAAATAAGATCAGTCACTGTTTTCAAGCCTGCTAAATAAAACTGAACTCTTGGAATGGCATACCATTTGACCTTTCAAAGGTTCTCCAGCAGTATTTAACTGATGCAAAAGGAACACACTTGCAATTTTCTACTTTTGACATGACAGACCCTCCTCTTAGTTCACACAATGTTCAAAAGGCACAAGTCCCTCGCTTCGGAACGCAAGAGAGCATTACTTTCCCAAAGAGCTACACGGTTCATACTGAAGGATGATATGAGAAATTTTCACTTTTTGTCAAAACTTGTACTCTCAGCGGGCCCTCTAAGACCAACTCCAGCAGTCAAACATTCAAAAACGACTCACTTTGAGATTGAAATATTTGATGCTCAAACAAGGAAACAGATATGTATTCTGGATAAGGTGAGTTTATTTATTTATTTATTTGTTTGTTTTAAAAATAACTCTATTTTCTTTTCCTTTTCAGGTGACACAATCATCTACTATTCATGATGTTAAGCAAAAGTTTCACAAAGCATGTAAGTTTTATATATTATTTAGAATTTACATCCTGACAATTAAATGTTATTTTTCATTGAATAGGTCCAAAGTGGTACCCTTCTCGAGTTGGTCTGCAGCTAGAATGTGGTAAGAAGCATTTTTCACTGATGTGTTTATTTAAAATAAAATTTTCTTGTTATTTTTATTTTAGGCGGGCCTTTTTTGAAGGACTACATTACCATTCAAAGTATTGCAGCTTCCTCCATTGTCACACTGTATGCTACAGACCTAGGTCAACAAGTCAGTTGGACCACAGTAAGTGTTAATTTGAAATGTAATATACATTTATCGTTTAATCTAAATCATGTTTTATTTTCAGGTGTTTTTGGCTGAATACACAGGACCTCTGCTAATATACCTCCTCTTTTATTTGAGGATCCCATGTATATATGATGGAAAAGAGAGTGCTAGAAGATTACGCCACCCAGTGGTACAGTAAGTGATACACACACACACACACACACACATTTTCATGTTTATGTTTTATTTTTTTTTCCAGCTTGGCTTGCTTCTGTCATTGTATACACTACATCCGATACCTTTTGGAAACCTTATTTGTTCACAAAGTTTCTGCAGGACACACACCTTTGAAAAATTTGATAATGGTGAGGATGCTTTGTGTTTTTAATAATGATTGCTAACTTTTATTTTGTTTTGTTTTGTTTGCAGAGTTGTGCCTTTTACTGGGGATTTACTTCTTGGATTGCCTACTACATTAATCATCCACTATATACACCACCATGTATGTAGGGTTTCTTCTTAACTAACCGTATATCTGCATGACATATTCTTTTTCTACTCTCCAGCATTTGGAAACAGGCAAATCACAGTATCTGCTATCAATTTTCTGGTATGTATCATATATATATTTTGCTATTCACGATCACACTGAAAGTGTTTAAAATGTTTTGCAGATTTGTGAAGCTGGGAATCATTTCATCAATGTAATGTTGTCTCATCCCAATCACACAGGTTAGTTCTTTTTTCTTTTTCTTTTCTTTAGACATCATTGACATTTTACTTTCCTTTGAAAAAGGAAACAATGCCTGTTTCCCAAGTCCAAATTATAACCCCTTCACATGGATGTTTTTCCTGGTTTCATGTCCTAACTACACCTATGAGGTATGTTATTTATGTATGTAAATGCTTGAATCTGTATGTGCTAATTTAAGTTTTAATATAACAGATTGGATCATGGATTAGTTTCACAGTCATGACACAAACACTGCCAGGTAAGACCTAGATATACTGATAATTAATCAAAAAGAAATAATAATTATTTCTTTTTTCTTCTAGTTGGAATTTTTACACTTCTGATGAGTATCCAGATGTCTTTGTGGGCACAAAAGAAACATAAGATTTATCTGAGAAAATTCAATTCATATATTCATAGAAAATCAGCAATGATTCCATTCATATTGTAAAAAAAGAATCTTATCTCCTATAGAAAACAGCAACATATAAATTCAATAAATAAGACTTAGTTAAGGATAGTTAACTATTATACTCCAACAATTCATGAGCAACAGTATATACACTGAGTAAAAATATAAAATAGTAAAATTTCACTAAATTTAGAGAAATGCACATGGTAATAAAAAGTATAAATTATAAATGCAATTAACTAAGAACAGCTCTGAATGTATTTGCATGGGATTGGTCCTTGAATAAAATTGTCTTACTTCATTAATACTTCACAATACTATTTGCATAAGACAAAATACCACAGCAAAAAAAAAAATCTGATTAACAAATGAAAAAGCGATCTGAACAGACATTTCCCAAAGGAAGACATATACATGGTCAATAAGTATATTTTTAAAATGCTCAACATTAACTATTCATACAGAAATGCAAATCAAAACCACAATGAGATATCATCTCATCCTAATTAAGGTGACTATTTTCAAAAAGACAAAAAATATGACAGCCGTGGTGGTTCATATCTGTAATCCTAACACTTTGACAGGCCAAGGCAGGGGAATTGCTTGAGTTCAGAAGTTTGAGATCTGGGCAACATATTGAGACTCTGTCTCTAAAAAGCATATTGAGACTCTGTCTCTACAAAAAAATTTTAAAAAGTAAAAATTAGCTGGGCGTGGTGGCACATGCCAGTAGGTAGTCCCAGCTACTCGAGGTTGCTCCAGCTCAGGCGTTCAAGGCTACAGAGAGCCATGATTAAACCAAGGCACTCCAGCCTGGGTGACAGAGTGAGACTGTCTCAAAATAAAATAAAAATAACATATTGGTGAAGATGCGGGAAAAAAAAAAGAACTCTTAGACACTGCTGGTGGGAATGTAAACTAGAGCAGCCATGTGGAGAACAACATGGACTTTCTTCAAAAATTACAAATAGAACTATCATATGATCCAGCAATACCATTACTGGAAAAAGGAAATCTGTATATTAAAGAGACATTTGAACCCTATGTTTACTGCAGCACTATTCACAATAGCCAAGATATAGGAGCAACCTAGGTGTCCAACAACAGATGAATGGATAAAGAAAATGTGGTATATATACACAATAGAATACTATGCAGCCATAAAAACTGAATTCCTGTCATTCAGGACAACATGGATGGAATTGGAGGGCATATGTTAAGTGAAACAAGCCAGGAACAGAAAGTTAAACATTGCATGTTATTACTTATATGTGGAAGCTAAAAAAATTGATATCATAGAAGTAAAAAATAAAACAGAGGATACTACAGGCTGGGAAAGCTGCAGCAAAGGGAGACTAGAGAGAGATTTGTTAAAGGATACAAAGTTACAGCTTGGTAGGAGGAATAATTTCTGGTGTTCTATACCACTGTAGGACGACTATAGTTAAGAACATTATATTCCATTTAGTTTCAAATAGCTAAAAGGAGATTTTGTCCCCAACAAAAAGAAATGATAAATATTTGAAACCATGGATACTCTAATTTCTCTGATCTGACCACTATAAATTATATGTATTGAAACATTATTATGTATCTCCCAAATATGTTCAATTCTTATGTCGCTCAAAAAATAAAATTTAATTTAAAAAGTATCTGATTTTTAAAGTAAATATTTTTTAAAGTTTTGACATTTAAATTACTTGAATCTCATTATTTTGACAATAATTTAATTCTTTTATTGTTCAATCTGTTAGTGAGATGTGTCATAGGTATTATGTCATTAGTTCAAATTCTTGCGGAAATTATAGCTATATTAAAAGTGTAACATTTTTATTTAGTTGTGTACTTATTTGTTAATAATACAGACATTGTATGTTATCATACTGAAATTTACAATTAAAATATTTTCTGTAGATTATTTGAAAATCATTCTAAATATATATTTTGAAATATATAGATTATATTTGTATGTAAATTATATTTATACATCTTCTGAAATATATTTCAAAATATGTGTGTACGTGTGTATATGTGTATATATATACACATATATATACACATACACAAATATATGCATATTTCAAATGGATTGTATGCACTTGCAAAGCAAAAGTACATTGGTAATTTGGGCACATTCAGAGTGGAAAAAATTTGTTCTATTTTTACATCTTTAAATACCTATCTTCTATGAAAGCCTATGTGCATGTGTGTGTGTGTATGAGTTTCTATGTGAGCATGCATATATACTTCACAAAGAGATGACCTATATAAATCAAAGTACACATTATTTAAAATATTTAAAAAAATTTTCAGTTTCTTCATTTTTAAATTGTGATTTTTAGATTTGTTAGTCTATGGAGTATTTTCAATTCTCAGATTATACATATGTTATAAAATATGTTCATTAAAGCTCTTAGATTATATGCATATATGACAATATA